CCACCATGGACAGGTAGGGTGTCCCTTGGAGGCTGCACCAAGTCCTTTAGCCTCAGTGAACTTCCCATGAAATTCCAGAGCTAGGAGAGCCTTTTTTTCTTCTTCTTCTTGAGACAGTGTCTTACTCTGTCACTCAGATTGAGTGCAGTGGCATGATCACAGCTCACTCCAGCCTTGACCTCCCGGGCTCAAGTGAACCTCCACCTCAAGTGAACCTCCTGAGGAGTAGCTGGGACCATAGCTGCAAGCCACTCCGCCCAGCTAATTTTTTATTTTTTTATTTTTTATTTTTATAGAGATAGGGTTTCACTATGTTATCCAGGCTGGTCTCGAACTCCTGGGCTCAAGCGATCCACCTGCCTTGGCCTCCCAAAGTGCTGAGATTACAGGCAGGAGCCACCACATTTGGCTTAGGATATCTTATTTGTACTTTTACTCATGATTCTTTCTTAAGCAATCAAAAACAAGTTCAAAGGCACATTTGTTATGCTTATAACCTACCCAGGGTAACTAAATTAAAACAGAATGGACAGGTTTCATAAATGCTCTTTGCCAGTGGAACTTTTGTTGGTATTCTCAAGAAAGCCAGCATTGGCCAGGCTGTACATGCGTATTCTGAAAGACAGATGTTCACCCCTCCCACTGTTCCAGTTCAGTATGTCTTAGGCACACATTGATATCACAAAACACTGAAGAGAGGCCGGGTGCGGTGGCTCAAGCCTGTAATCCCAGCACTTTGGGAGGCCCAGGCAGGTGGATCATGAGGTCAGGAGATCGACACAATCCTGGCTAACACAGCGAAACCCCGTCTCTACTAAAAATACAGAAAATTTGCTGGGGGTGGTGGCACGCGCCTGTAGTCTCGGCTACTCGGGAGGCTGAGGCAGGAGAAACGCTTGAACCCAGGAGGCAGAGGTTGCAATGAGCCGAGATCGCGCCACTGCACTCCAGCCTGGGCGACACAGCGAGACTCCATATCCAAAAAAAAAAAAAAAAAAAAAAAACCCACTGAAGAGAACCTCAGTGGCCCAAGACCTCCATAATGTTATCACTAGTGTTTCAAAGGAATCCTCTGAGAATATTATCTCAGATAATCAGAGCGTGCCTGAGACATAAGTCAAAGAGTAACCAGTCTGTCACCAGATAGATTGCTGCTTCCTTTCTTCTTGCGTATCCTAATGGGAGTGGAGGGAATTGCCTCCCAACTCTGGGGTAAGCTTTTTTTTCCCCCAGGTTTTCAGTGAGTGATCAAAGAATCAGAGCTGCAAAACTACTCTGGAACCTTTAAGACCCATTGTATATCACACAAACAGAATACATGAGTTAAGTTTCATACTGTAGGGAATCCACCCTTTGTCCTGCCCTTCTGCTTGACATTTTTCTGTACTAGAGCTCTTCTATCTTCAGTCTTCTGTATAAGGTAAAGTCTCATGCATAAGGCAGCAATCCCATGTTTATACATAATTCCTCAACTATATTTTAGTTAGTAGCAGTATCCCTTAACCTAGCACTGCCTTGCCGCTATGCCTTTCAACTCCAAGACGCCAGTGTAATTCTCTACGATGGGCCCTCTCTCTACATTGTGCAACACCTTCCCAAGAGCAAGGGGCAGGGTCTGGCCCTTCCAGCCTTATCAAACCTTTCTTATTACATCTGGAGTATTCTAGTATTCAAGCCCTCAAGGAATGGGAATTGTGATGTTTGTGGTGAAATTAAAGCCATAATAGAATGGAAACAAAGTAGTTCTTTAAATACATCCCCTGTAAACCATATTAAAATGAAACTTTGACCCTGGATAATCAAGTTATTCTACTTTTACATATTTTTTTTTCAAAATTTGATGATCAGGAGAATAGAATTTAATGAATTTAATTTTTTCAACTCTGTATTTCTATAAATTGGGTAAAAGTAAATCTTCTTGAGTTAGATTGCTACATAAGCCCCGTGCTATGCTGCCTCTGAAAAATAATTATGCGTATTCCTGGTTAGGGGCTCCCGGTGTATGGTAATTAGACAGCTGGGTTAAATGAATGATAATCAATTTTCCTGACTTTTCTTAAGCATTAAAGTCTCTTTGGGTACTTTATTTTACTAGCTGAGAATAATAAAAAGAGCATTTTAAATGTTAGGCAGTGAAAATCAGGACCATAACACTAAACTATTTAAGTTTCCATGTGAGATTATTTTCTTTCATTAGCTACAGGGACATCTAAAACCTTAAAGTAGGACTTAATTAAATTTATTTTGTTTGTTTAAAGTACTTTTTGTTTTGCTTTTAAAATGAATCTCAGTAATTACCAAAAAGAAAAATGAACTTAATTTCTTTATTATGACCTTCAGCCAGAATGATGAACGGTATTTAATTCTGGAAAAGTATTCTTTAAAAGCCAGTATGTTAAATCACTGACTTCTCTCTTAGACTAGAACTTACATATCAGCATTAAAACATACTCTGAATGCTGGATAGCCCTGATTTATTATTATTATTAATTAATTAATTTATTGAGATGGAGTTTTGCTCTTGTTGCCTAGGCTGGAGTGCAATGGCGCGATCTTAGTTCACTGCAACCTCCGCCTCCCAGGTTCAAGCGATTTTCCTGCCTCAGCCTCCTGAGTAGCTGGGATTACCGGCATGTGCCACCATGCCTGGCTAACTTTGTATTTTTAGTAGAGATGGGGTTTCTCCATGTTGGTCAGGCTGGTCTCGAACTCCTGACCTCAGGTGATTTGCCCACCTCCGTCTCCCAAAGTGCTGGGATTACAGGCATGAGCCACCGCGCCCAGCCAATAAGCCTGAATTATACAAAAGATAAAAATAATTTTTTTTCTTCTAATATGCTAATCTTAATTGTCAACATACTATCCTGGTGTCTAGAAAATACCTGTAAAGGAATGTGAATTACAGCAGTTCTTATCTCATTTTCTATATTACTGTGTTCTTTACACCAAAATGTACAAATACCACCTACCAAAGTTTACACCTCTCAAAATAAGGCTATGGCCATCATGCTTTAAAAGCATGGCTCTGTGTGCTTGTTCACTCTGTGTCCTCTGCCATATGCCTACACTTAAAATAACCTGGGGATATTTAAAACATTCCAAAGCCCAAGCCATACCACAGACCAATTAAATTATATGCCTGAGACACAGGCATCAATAGTTTTTGAAAGTTTCTAGGTAATTCCAACGTGCTTGCAAGTTTGAGAGCACTGTCTCAACCAACTTGTTCTCAGGCAAACTTCTGTTTATCCTTCCCTTCTCAGTTCACAGGGGATGTTTGATGCTCTCCCTCCCTAGGCCTTCTCACTATTCTTCCTGCGTATCTCTACCATAGCATGAACTAACTATGTTGTAACTGTTAACTCACGTGTCTGTTCCCCTAATCTACTATAAGATTAAGGAGTATTTTTATTTTTGAATCTCTGAATCTAACCCTTTGCCTGGTGCATGGGAGAACCCAATAAATTCATAGAATGAATAACCTGTTCCTAAGAAAAACAAAAGCAAAAATGTAGAGTTGTGTTAATATTTAAATGCCATGGAAAAAGTAATTGCTTAGGATGTGTTTAAAATAATGTTTCCCTGGTGGGCAATGTCCCATATTTAGAAAAACATCTCATCATATTAGTGAAAATAAAACATCCCAACATTAAGAAGAAACATAAAATATAACTTTGAATTATTACCCACACAGTTGCATTCTTTATTGTAATAAGCACAGAAAAACGTTTTAAACGTTTTCTGTGATAAGAAATATCTAAAACAACACATCCTTTCTCAGCTCCCCTTCCATCTTTACTAGATTATGTATTACTTCCCCAATCAGTCCTTTCAGAATTTGATGATGTTACAGGAGTTTATATAACTGATTTTAAGAGTTTAAAATACTTAGTTTGCAAAATATTTTAACTAAGAGTCTCTGTTTAATGTGGTATTTATACTGTTAATATTATCACTATGATTCAGAAAATATTCACATAGTGAATTTTCCTACAATATAATTCTGGACAACAAGCCCACTCTTAAACACACTTTTTTTTTTAAACTGTTCCAAATATTTTGCTATTTGTTTTACCTAATTATATTTGCAGCAATGTTTCACGCCTACCAATATGTTGTTGTTTATCTGTTAGATTTTGATTCATGAAACCTGAAAATAAATCAGATTTAGGAACTGTTTTCCAAGATAGTGATATATTATTCATTTATCTAATTTATCTTTACACATGAAATGCCGGATTATCTCAGTAGGTACCAAATTAATTTAAGACCTTACCAAGTAGTATACAATATGCACTCATTCTGATGCATATAAAAGACAAAAATGAGAAAAAAAGTGCAATCCTCTACCTTTAAATGCCTACACTGTCCTCAACTATTGTTATCCAATTTTTAACTTTAGTACATTAAGTACAGCTACATTTTTTTTTTTCTTTTTCAGACAGGGTCTCACTCTGTCACCCAGGCTAGAGTCCCGTGGTGTAATCATAATTCACTGTGGCCTCAACCTCCTAGGCCCAAGCCATCCTCCCACCTCAGCCTCCTGAGTAGCTGGGGCTACAGGCATGGGCCACCATGCCCGGAAAATTTATTTATTTTTTATTTTTAGTAGAAACAAGGTCTGGCTATGATGCCCAGGCTGTCTTGAACTCCCGGCCTCAAACGATCCTGTCACCTCGGCCTCCCAAAGTGCTGGAGTACCGCTAATTTAAAAGGCAGTCATTGAAACATATTTCTTGTTCTCTTTTGCATCATGGAGTTATGACTTTAAATCATAAGTACAGTATCCTTAGAAACTGCCCAGTTTTATCAGAAATAAGTTCTGAATGTATTGTCAATTGTGAAAAGACAAAAGATCACAGTTCCTAATATTCAGTTCTAATGGCATGGTTCCCCAAAATGTAAAAGCTGTGACTGAGACAATTATTTCAAGAGAGCTTCAGCTGTAAATAAACACAAAACTGAATTCCTTTGCCATGCAAACAAGAGGCACACTTTCAACCAGTAACAGCTGGCTTCATATATTCATCTTTGGATGAAAAGAGCAGGGCAGTTTTTTTTTTTTTTTTTTTTTTGAGACGGAGTCTCGCTCTGTCGCCCAGGCTGGAGTGCAGTGGCGGGATCTCGGCTCACTGCAAGCTCCGCCTCCCGGGTTCACGCCATTCTCCTGCCTCAGCCTCCCAAGTAGCTGGGACTACAGGCGCCCGCCACTACGCCCGGCTAATTTTTTGTATTTTTAGTAGAGACGGGGTTTCACCGTTTTAGCCGGGATGGTCTCGATCTCCTGACCTCGTGATCCGCCCGCCTCGGCCTCCCAAAGTGCTGGGATTACAGGCGTGAGCCACCGCGGAGCAGGGCAGTTTTAAAGTTGACTTCTGAGAGCATCAGATTTTGGATAGTGTCCTTTCTCAGGTCCTGTTTCCTTGTCTCCTCATCCCATTTTAAAAGCCAGACACATAAACCCCGGCACTCCTTTAGCGAAGGGCTCAGTGAGGGCGTTTTTGCCACCCGTGGCCAGGGGTCATTGGGTCAGCAAAGTCAGAGGAAACCTAGAAAGGCAGAAGCCCAGGAGGTTGACGCCCTGCGGGTCTAGGGGCCAGGTGCTGGGTGTCTCTCCTTTCGTGTGCGGTTCCCAGCAGCAGGTCCTGGTGGGCGCAGACTGACCGGAGAGGTGTGGCTCGCCCCCTCCCCAGACCCCGAGGTGGCAATGAAACCTCCATCTCCTGGCTTGATTCCTTGTGCTATAAAAAATCTTCCACTGGCCCTTTGCATCTCTCGCCCTCCATCCCCCAAAGCCACTATCGGGAGGGGACAAAAATAATTTCTGAGGGGCCATGGGCACTAAAACCACAGCAGACAGAGGCTGTGTCTACCTGAGGAACTGGAGAGGTAGAATTAGAGGGGGAGGCTGGGCATCCTCGGCGGCGCCCCCTCCATCCAGCGTGAAACCCACGAGGCGCGGCGTCTCGAGTGGCGGGCGGGCAGGGGGCTGCAGGATTCACGAAGCCACCTCCGCCGGGGACCGCCTTCTCTCGGAGTGGCCTCCCCTCCGGCGTTCCGCTTTAGTAAGACGACACTCAGGCCAAACAGCCGCCCCCGGCCAGCCCGACTCGGCTCTGGAGGGAGCGCCCCGAGGGAGTCCAGCCGGAGGCGGAGAAGGCCACTCGGCCAGAAGGTGGGGAGCCGCCGGCGTCCCCTCGCACCTCCCTTCAGGAGTCTCCCCTTTGGCTTTTTCACAGCTATGAAACCCACGTAGTCGAACACCGTGATGCTTCTCCTGCAGGGCGTGTGATGAGGAGGCGAGCTTGGCTTTGGAGTGCTGGGAACCTGAGGAATTGCCAAGGACCCAGAGCCCAGCCCTGACCACCAGAGTGCCCAAAACACAATGAACAAATTGAATTTTCATAACAACAGAGTCATGCAAGACCGCCGCAGTGTGTGCATTTTCCTTCCCAACGATGAATCTCTGAACATCATCATAAATGTGAGTAGATCCAGTTTTAGAAATGTCTAAATGTTATTTTACGTCGTGCCTTTTTCCCCTACAGGTTAAGATTCTGTGTCACCAGTTGCTGGTCCAGGTTTGTGACCTGCTCAGGCTAAAGGACTGCCACCTCTTTGGACTCAGTGTTATACAAAGTAAGTCTTAGAGCCCTCTCTGATGGATTTAGTAGCATGTCGTCTCCTTTTTTTTAATGTACAGATAATGAACATGTGTATATGGAGTTGTCACAAAAGCTTTACAAATATTGTCCAAAAGAATGGAAGAAAGAGGCCAGCAAGGTACGACAATACGAAGTCACTTGGGTGAGATTACATTTATAAGCAAAATTATTTTGAGCTTGATTTTTGTGTGTGCTTTTGTTTCTAGGGTATCGACCAATTTGGGCCTCCTATGATCATCCACTTCCGTGTGCAGTACTATGTGGAAAATGGCAGATTGATCAGGTAAGAGGACAGGGGGTGATTCTAAACGCTTTAATGTGAGTTCTGTTTTCTTTTATTTTTCTAGTGACAGAGCAGCAAGATACTATTATTACTGGCACCTGAGAAAACAAGTTCTTCATTCTCAGTGTGTGCTCCGAGAGGAGGCCTACTTCCTGCTGGCAGCCTTTGCCCTGCAGGCTGATCTTGGGAACTTCAAAAGGAATAAGCACTATGGAAAATACTTCGAGCCAGAGGCTTACTTCCCATCTTGGGTAAGCACTGTTTTCAAATTCGAAAGAGTGTTTGTTGCATTGCACACCCCTTGTATCCCAACAGGTTGTTTCCAAGAGGGGGAAGGACTACATCCTGAAGCACATTCCAAACATGCACAAAGATCAGTTTGCACTAACAGCTTCCGAAGCTCATCTTAAATATATCAAAGAGGCTGTCCGACTGGATGACGTCGCTGTTCATTACTACAGATTGTATAAGGTATGAAACGGCAACTAAGTCTTCAGCTTCTGATTTAATTTTTTATAAAATCCTATTCCTACAGGATAAAAGGGAAATTGAAGCATCGCTGACTCTTGGATTGACCATGAGGGGAATACAGATTTTTCAGGTTGGTAAATGAGAATTGTGTCAAATGCTGTCCCATTAACTCCATATGCATATTCTTTTCACAGAATTTAGATGAAGAGAAACAATTACTTTATGATTTCCCCTGGACAAATGTTGGAAAATTGGTGTTTGTGGTAAGTTTAAAATAACTGGCTTAAAAGAAAAGTCCTGAATTTGATTCATGGTTTCCTTCCAAAGGGTAAGAAATTTGAGATTTTGCCAGATGGCTTGCCTTCTGCCCGGAAGCTCATATACTACACGGGGTGCCCCATGCGCTCCAGACACCTCCTGCAACTTCTGAGCAACAGCCACCGCCTCTATATGAATCTGCAGCCTGTCCTGCGCCATATCCGGAAGCTGGAGGAAAACGAAGGTATTGCAGGGTCTGGGGTGTGGAAGCAAATTTTGGTTAATGAACTGTGTTCCCCACCACGTAGAGAAGAAGCAGTACCGGGAATCTTACATCAGTGACAACCTGGACCTCGACATGGACCAGCTGGAAAAACGGTCGCGGGCCAGCGGGAGCAGTGCGGGCAGCATGAAACACAAGCGCCTGTCCCGTCATTCCACCGCCAGCCACAGCAGTTCCCACACCTCGGGCATTGAGGCAGACACCAAGCCCCGGGACACGGGGCCAGAAGACAGCTACTCCAGCAGTGCCATCCACCGCAAGCTGAAAACCTGCAGCTCAATGACCAGTCATGGCAGCTCCCACACCTCAGGGGTGGAGAGTGGCGGCAAAGACCGGCTGGAAGAGGACTTACAGGACGATGGTAACAGTACTGTCCCCTCACTGGCTCTCTGTTCATTAACTATCTTTTCCTTCTTCTGTGTCAGAAATAGAGATGTTGGTTGATGACCCCCGGGATCTGGAGCAGATGAATGAAGAGTCTCTGGAAGTCAGCCCAGACATGTGCATCTACATCACAGAGGACATGCTCATGTCGCGGAAGCTGAATGGACACTCTGGTGAGCTCTTACGGGAAGTTATTCTTCCTTGGTTTATTGTTTTTATCTCTGTGTTTTATTTCAGGGTTGATTGTGAAAGAAATTGGGTCTTCCACCTCGAGCTCTTCAGAAACAGTTGTTAAGCTTCGTGGCCAGAGTACTGATTCTCTTCCACAGGTATTAAAGGAATTGAAAAATATCAGTTAGGATAAAGTTGTTTCATCCTTCCCTTATCTTGCAGACTATATGTCGGAAACCAAAGACCTCCACTGATCGACACAGCTTGAGCCTCGATGACATCAGACTTTACCAGAAAGACTTCCTGCGCATTGCAGGTCTGTGTCAGGACACTGCTCAGAGTTACACCTTTGGATGTGGCCATGAACTGGATGAGGAAGGCCTCTATTGCAACAGTTGCTTGGCCCAGCAGTGCATCAACATCCAAGATGCTTTTCCAGTCAAAAGAACCAGCAAATACTTTTCTCTGGATCTCACTCATGATGAAGTTCCAGAGTTTGTTGTGTAAAGTCCGTCTGTGTGCAGCTGTACAGGCAGCTTACTGTTTGCTAGAGGATGCGAAAGTCATAAGTTCTTTACATATTACTTGTGCCATATCTTCTTCACCCTAAACATAGCTCTTTCTTTATAATATTTGTGATGATGGAAACAAAAGCCTTGGAACAATTGCACTTTAAGTATTACACAGAAGTAAAAGAACTACAGAAAATGTACAGCAAGACAAGTGCCCGGAAGTTCACTGATCCTTCAGAAGGAAATGCGCTTTACTGATTGCAAAGCCTTCAGAATATTGGAGTGTGGTGTGTTTGCTCATCTGATGCTTTTTAGTTCAGTTACATGTAACATCACATTTTTTTATCACGTGAAAGATGTTAGATTTGTTTGCTTATAAATTTTTTACCACTCCCACATAAAATGCTCATAGTTTGGGAGAGGAAAGAGGGAAGATTCTCTCTTCTTTTAACAGAGAGATGATTGCTCTGTATACCCATTGCTTCCTCCCTGAGGCTGTCCCAAAGTGAACACTGATGGAGTGGTCAAAATCATAAGGTTGTAGCAAGCCAAAGATACGTATGTGACAGAAGCACATAAGCAATAAGCAGAAAACCAGAAGTGCATGCTGTGATGCCTGTGACTCCTTCATCCCGCTCAGTGCCATGTCCTCTTTTGTGATCTTCCAGAAAGCTCCAGGATTCATTTGAGTTCCACATCCAAGTAACAGATGAATTATATTCATGTTGTAATGCATTTTGTGGAGTTTACAAAACCAGTGTCTGTTAAAACTTTGGAAAATGTCTTAGAAAACGTTGGTGCTTGGTGATGCTTTATTTGTTTAATTATCAAGAACAAATTATGGCAATGCTAGTTTCTGCTTAACCAAAATACTCTGTGTATATATTATACATATATAAATACATGGGATTGTGTATGTCTATATGTGTTTAAAGCTTACTATGTCTTCATTTTGGCTTCCATGACTATCTTTTATACATGGAATTCCTTAAGATTGAGAATATGTCACTGAGTGAATGATACCTGCAGACAGTCAGTTGATATATGTAGAGTTCAGAATGACTGTTTTCTCATGTGCCTTTGGCCATGATTCTCAACACTGATTGTATAACAGAATTTTGGGGGGAGCTTTTAAAAAATAATGACTGAGTCTCCCACCAGACCGATTACATCATTCTCTTGTGGCGGGACCCAAGTAGAATTGCCTTTTCTTTTAAAGTTCTCCAGATGGAGCTAATATGCAACAAAGTTGAAAACCACTGATCCTGGGGGTGTCTTGTTAATTTTGAAGTAAAAGTGTACAGAAGACGTAGTGTATGAGAAAGGGCCATTTTTAAGACAGTTACCTGTTGTGCTGCTGTTACAATATATAATGAAACCAAGTCAGGGGAGTGAATTTATCAATCTTTTGATGTAAAGTAAAAACGTAGTTCACACTTCAGGAGAGAACTTCATAGCACAATGTCTTTCTATAAGATATTTTTAATGATTTAGTATTTTACAACATTTGTTTACCATATTTTGATATACCATTTTTTTCTATCTGCCCAGTTTTATTAAAAAAACTATATATTATTTTCTAAAGAAACAATCATATTTTTATACAAAATTATGTTTTCAGGTAACGAAATAGATGTAGGGTACAGTGGAACATAAGCAGTGTTACCCCTGGCTGGGAGTCAGTATTATACAACAAATGGTGAGCTGGAACATGCCCTGTCTGTGCTGTCCCTCCTGTGCTGGGTCGCGGATGTGTAGGCAACATTGCCTTATCACGCTAGGTTCACCTGACACTTTAAAAGGAAAAAAAGTTCCATAGAGTTCTGTGGTCACAAAATTGTTTTGCTTTTATCAAATACTTTAATAGAACCAAAGTTGCAGATATTGGAATGTATGGAAGTATCTCAGTCTCTGCATAAGAGGATTAAAGTATGAAAGGATCATTTAATGACTGTTTTACTTATAAGTCATTAAGTAATCCACCATTTCTTATGGATGATGCTTAAGCCTGGTGAGGTTTGTACTCTAAGGAGCCCAGATCATAATGCAGTGCATTTCCTTAGCCCTTAGAGTTTCTTGCAAACATTTAAAAAAAGACATATTTAAGAAAGAAAGATAAAGAAAAAACATATTTAATTACTGTAAACAGGTACTGCTTTATGTTTATTTTCTCTCTACTTCAACCAAAATCAGATCTTTGAGGTTTTGCTGACATTGTTGGTGGTTTTGCACATGTTCTTTCTAATTGGATTTATGAATAGTTCTATGGGTTTTCAAAGATGAATCATGCTAAGAACACTTCTGCTTTTTGATCCACTGTTTGCAGCAGAATTATATATATGTATAGGAAAAATCCACTTTGAATAATCCATGTTTTGTATTTGGAAATTGTTTTTAAAAATAAAAAGGAAAGGAAATATATAAAGCTGTTATTTATTCTGCATTTCTTACATATCTATCGCTTGTCAGTATACCCGTTTTGGTATATATTGCCTCTGCACATCTACATTTGTATATGCAACAGTGAGCTTTATATCTACATAAACTGTAAATAATCCTTTCTGTGAAAGGATCATCATATCAAGATGATACCAAAAGTATGTAAAAAGAAACCTGCATTATTTTGTAATTATTTCTTATAGATATTTCATGGTAAGATTAGCAGTCAATAAAGTTACTTTTTTGCCTTTAAATTGCCTTTTTGATTATTAGAGCTCTCAAGCGA